TTTTTTTGTTTTTTTGTTTTTTAGTAGAGATGGAGTTTCGCCATGTTGGCCAGGCTGGTCTCAAACTCCTGACCTCAGGTGATCCTCCCGCCCCGGCCTCCCAAAGTGTTGGGAAAACAGGTGTGAGCCACCGGCACCTGGCCTATATTTATATATATTTAAAGAGATGGGGTCTTACAATGTTGCCCAGGCTGGCCTTGAACTCCTGGGCTCAAGCAATTCTACTGTCTCACTTAACCAAAGTGTTGGGATTACAAGCATGAGCCACTGCACCCAACCCTATATATATGTGTTTGTGTGTGTGTGTGTGTGTGTGTGTGTGTGTGTGTGTGTATACATATACACACACACACATATATTTCCCCAATAAGTGTTCACAGTTGTACAACATAACTACCAAAAATAGCGAGACTATATCTGCCACAAATAACGCAAATAGCTACCTGAGTAGCAGATTGTATAGTCCCCATTTTTGTGGTAGCGATAGATAGGTAAATAGGTATCTCACAAATGTATCATATGTATTTTATTTTATTTTTTCTTAGTTGTTAGTTGTGGAGACAGGATCTCACTCTTGCCCAGGCTGGAGTGCAGTGGCGTGATCTTGGCTCATGGCAGCCTCAACCCCCTGGGCTCAAGTGATCCTCCCATCTGGAGGAGGAAATTTTGCCTGGGCCTCCCTTACTGTTCTCCTGGCCTGCAGGCTCCTGTTTTGAGATATTTCTATACCCAGAACTGACCTGGTCCCTCCCCTGCTCTCAACCCTCTCATGGCTCCCCAGCACCCTCCGGGGCAAAACCCAAACACCTCAGTATGGTGTTCAGGGTTGAGACTCTCCAATCTCACACGTCCCGATGTCACATTCAGACACCACATGTGGCGGGCCACACCAGGGTCTGTATCTGCCCTATGCCCCTGCCTGTCCCCTCTACCAGAATGCCCTTTCCCCGTTGCCATGGCCACCATTCTGGTCTCTCCGACAACCCCCTCTCGGAGTTCCAGTGGCTTCTCCCCCCTCTGGCTCAGAGGCCCAGGAAAGAGAGAGAAGACCAACCAAGGGGTGGCTGGAGTCCCAAGGCCATGAACTTTCAGGAAGTGAGGAGGGGTCTGGCAGGGAAGGGAGGCCTGGAAGGGTCCTGACCTCTGATCTCCCCCCCAGAATGTGACCCTGGCCATGGCCTTGTTCACCATCCTGACCTCCATCTATTTCTTCAACAAGGTGAGCGGGAGAAGAGCGGAGGTGGGGGCTGATCTCTGTATATGTCCCTGTTTTCCTCTCTCAGGCTCAGCAGTGAGAAGACACAGGACCTCCCCGCACAAGAGCCCTGCCTCTCCCTCTGCCATCGCTCTGAGGCCAGATAAATGTAACTGAATCCGCACATCCTGCTCCGCCGACCCACTGCCCTTGCGC